AGTCTCCACGCCCTCTCTTCCACCTTAGCGTGTGCCTCTGCATCATGCTATTCATGTTTCTGTGTGTCCTCAACAGCACCCTGCACACAGTAAAACCTCAATGCATCTTCCAATAAGTGGATTTCTAGATTTAAGCAAAATCGAAAGATTCCTGGATCTAAACTCTGGATTTTTGACTTCTGTACGCTTCAAAATGCCTGGCACTCGGTGAGCGCCCCTTAAGCACTTGTTGAACCAAACAGAATAAATCGGATTCGCCCAGTTCCGCCCTGGCAGCGAGGTCTGCATTTGGCAGGATGACAGAATCCATTGCTATTAAATTCTTATGTAAGAGTTAATGGCCCTCCCAGCCCACTTGACATCCCTCCCGAGACAAGAGAGGCCGGGAAAGGAAGGGAGAGCACTATTTACAAACATACACTGTTTCGGTGGTGGATTCACAGATTCATTTCTAGTCTCGGTTCACCACAGAGATCTTAAAATACCGCTGCAGGCTCCGTGTGGGACAGAGGGGGCGGCGTGCCGGGACTCGGAGGGGAAGGCCTGCGCACCCAGCGCGGCGAGCCGTGGTCCTTGCTGCCGTCCCGGGGCTCCGGGTGGCAGCGGCCCCAGAAGGCGGCTCGAGCTCACGGCGGTGTCCGGGGGGGGGCCCCGCGGGCGCCGGTGCAGGCTTGGCCTGGGAGGTCCCCTGGGGAAACAATGCGTCCCGCCCCGGACTCCAGCCTCCCCTAAGCGCCGCGCTGCTCGCCGCTCCTCTCACTGCCGTCCCGCCGCTCCAGGGGGCGCCGCGCGTGGCCGTGTCCGGCCTCTCCCGAGCCCCGGCGGGTGACGGGCGCGGAACATGGCGGCGCGGGGCCCCGGGCAGCCGCGAGGGGCCGCGGCGCTGCGGTCTCGGCTGGGGCGGCGCGGCTAGAGCTGCGCCTGGGCCCGCCGGCGAGGCCTCCTCCCCGCCCGCCGCCGCCGCCGCCGCCGCCGCGCCCCGCCCCGCGCGCCCGCCCCTCCCCGGGCCGCGGCCGTGCCCCGCGTCGCGCTCCCCCGGGATGGCCCGCGCGCCTCGGCGCTGCCTCTCGGAGCTCACGGCGGAGCGGCGGCGGCCGCGCTCGAGGGGCGCGCGGCTGCAGCGGCGGCGGCGCCGCGCGTGAGGGGCCGCCTAAGGCCGAGCGGGCGCGGCGAGCGGCCGGGCGAGCGCAGCCAACATGTCGGATACCAAGGTAAAAGTTGCCGTCCGGGTCCGGCCCATGAACCGACGAGGTGAGGAGCTTTCCGCTCTTTTTTATTTCTGCACTTTGCAACGTCCCTTTCTCTCTGCTTTCAGAACTGGAACTGAACACCAAGTGCGTGGTGGAGATGGAAGGGAATCAAACGGTCCTGCACCCTCCTCCTTCTAACACCAAACAGGGAGAAAGGTAAAGCGGGTTCCGAGAGGGCGGCTGGGAGGTGCTGCTGAATTTTTTTTTTCCCATCATTAAGGAAACCTCCCAAGGTAAGCACTAATATGAAATTTGGCATGTATACCTTTAAGTTTAATATTTTGTTCTTTCATTCAGGTATTTGCCTTTGATTATTGCTTTTGGTCCATGGATGAATCTAACACTACAAAATACGCTGGTAAGTTTTCTCCCTCTACACCTGACAGTTGGTATTAGTTTTTAATATTTGTCTTGTTTTTTAGGTCAAGAAGTGGTTTTCAAGTGCCTTGGGGAAGGAATTCTTGAAAAAGCCTTTCAGGGGTATAATGCGTGTATTTTTGCATATGGACAGACAGGTAAGAAGTTGCTTTTATAGACCAGATGTGGGACCTGTTCTTCTTTTTCCTTGCTGTTCTCCAGGTTCGGGAAAATCCTTTTCCATGATGGGCCATGCTGAGCAGCTGGGCCTTATTCCAAGGCTCTGCTGTGCTTTATTTAAAAGGATCTCTTTGGAGCAAAATGAGTCACAGACCTTTAAAGTTGAAGTGTCCTATATGGAAATTTATAATGAGAAAGTTCGGGATCTTTTAGACCCCAAAGGGTAAGTTAGTGGTCAAGATTAAGTGTGTTAATATTCATTTATTCCTTTTTCCTCCCTCCCGCAGGAGTAGACAGTCTCTTAAAGTTCGAGAACATAAAGTTTTGGGACCATATGTAGATGGTTTATCTCAACTAGCTGTCACTAGTTTTGAGGTAAGTCATTTTTTTTAAAATGTGATTAAAAGCTTATGGTCTTTTCCTTATGCTTTGCCCCTAGGATATTGAGTCATTGATGTCTGAGGGAAATAAGTCTCGAACGGTAGCTGCTACCAACATGAACGAAGAAAGCAGCCGCTCCCATGCTGTGTTCAACATCATAATCACACAGACACTTTATGACCTGCAGTCTGGGGTAAGGGATTAGGCAGAACCTTTTTGGAGTGGTTTTTCTTCTCTCTCTCGTTTCCTATAACTAGAATTCCGGGGAGAAAGTCAGTAAGGTCAGCTTGGTAGACCTGGCGGGTAGCGAAAGAGTATCTAAAACAGGAGCTGCAGGAGAGCGACTGAAAGAAGGCAGCAACATTAACAAGTAAGGTGGCTGGTCCCAGAACAGCCTGGGTGCATAAAACTAATTTTTCATTTTTTCTTGACAGATCGCTTACAACCTTGGGGTTGGTTATATCATCACTGGCTGACCAGGCAGCTGGCAAGGGTAAAAGCAAATTTGTGCCTTATCGAGATTCAGTCCTCACTTGGCTGCTTAAGGTAATCCATTGCTCTAGTGTTCTTTTCCAACTCTTCCTAAGATGCTGTTTGAAATACTTGGCAGGACAACTTGGGGGGCAACAGCCAAACCTCTATGATAGCCACAATCAGCCCAGCCGCAGACAACTATGAAGAGACCCTCTCCACATTAAGATATGCAGACCGAGCCAAAAGGATTGTGAACCATGCTGTTGTGAATGAGGACCCCAACGCAAAAGTGATCCGAGAACTGCGGGAGGAAGTCGAGAAACTGAGAGAGCAGCTCTCTCAGGCAGAGGTAAAAGCAGCCTGGTACTCCCTGCTGGTAAAGAACATCAGATATCTCTGATTTCATTTTAAAGGCCATGAAGGCCCCTGAACTGAAGGAGAAGCTCGAAGAGTCTGAAAAGCTGATAAAAGAACTAACAGTGACTTGGGAAGAGAAGCTGAGAAAAACAGAAGAGATAGCACAGGTAGCTTGATAATTTAGCCCTAAAATATTGGGAGTTTCCTTCTTTTGTCTGTTTTTGTGCACAGGAAAGACAACGACAACTTGAAAGCATGGGGATTTCCCTGGAGATGTCCGGTATCAAGGTGGGGGATGACAAATGCTACTTAGTCAATCTGAATGCAGACCCTGCTCTTAACGAACTTCTGGTTTATTATTTAAAGGTAGGAGAACATATAAATACATATGCAATCAAGGGTTTTTCTTTCCTTAATAATCTTTTACTAGGATCACACCAGGGTGGGTGCAGATACCTCTCAAGATATCCAGCTTTTTGGCATAGGAATTCAGCCTCAGCACTGTGAGATTGACATTGCATCTGATGGAGACGTCACTCTCACTCCAAAAGAAAATGCAAGGTAAGAAAAGTAAATGGTGACTTCACGTGTCTTTTACCTGGTATTTTCCCTCGTGTTCTCCCAGGTCCTGTGTGAACGGCACCCTTGTGTGCAGTACCACCCAGCTGTGGCATGGTGACCGAATCCTATGGGGAAATAATCACTTTTTTAGGTAACATCTTTGTGTTCTGTAATATATTTTCGTTGATTTTCTCTAATGGTGAAAAACCCCACAGAATAAACTTACCTAAGAGGAAACGTCGAGATTGGTTGAAAGACTTTGAAAAAGAAACGGGCCCGCCAGAGCATGACCTGGATGCAGCCAGTGAGGCTTCCTCTGAACCAGACTATAACTATGAATTTGCACAGATGGAAGTTATCATGAAAACCCTGAATAGTAATGGTAAGACCCTCACTCTGTGTTCCAGCGCCTTGAAGACACCTTGCCTTGTCTCTTGGCTCACTAGACCCAGTTCAAAATGTGGTTCAGGTCCTGGAGAAACAATACCTAGAAGAAAAGAGAAGTGCCCTAGAGGAGCAGCGGCTCATGTATGAGCGGGAACTGGAGCAACTCCGCCAGCAGCTCTCCCCCGACAGGCAGCCACAGAGTAGCGGCCCTGACCGCCTGGCCTACAGCAGCCAGACAGCGCAGCAGAAGGTGACCCAGTGGGCAGAAGAGAGGTAAGAACTGCAGCGGGGGCAGCCCAGAGTCAATTTTCTCGTTCCCTTTTCTATGACACTGCAGGGATGAACTCTTCCGACAAAGCCTGGCAAAACTGCGAGAGCAGCTGGTTAAAGCTAATACCTTGGTGAGGGAAGCAAACTTCCTGGCTGAGGAAATGAGCAAACTCACCGATTACCAAGTGACTCTTCAGATCCCTGCTGCAAACCTCAGTGCCAATAGGAAGGTAAGAATGTCCTTCAAGTGAGAGGGCAAGATCAGGGTTTGTTTTGTTTTTCTTCCTTATGCAGAGAGGTGCAATAGTGAGTGAACCAGCTATCCAAGTGAGGAGGAAAGGAAAGAGCACCCAAGTGTGGACCATTGAGAAGCTGGAGAATAAATTAATTGACATGAGAGACCTTTACCAAGAATGGAAGGAAAAAGTTCCTGAGGTAAAAGAGACAAAATGTAATGGAGATTTTGTTCGTCCACTCACTGGCCCCTCCTACTTCTCAGGCAAAGAGACTCTACGGAAAACGAGGTGACCCTTTCTATGAAGCCCAAGAAAATCACAACCTCATCGGGGTGGCGAATGTATTCTTGGAATGCCTCTTCTGTGATGTGAAACTTCAGTATGCAGTCCCTATCATCAGCCAGCAGGGGGAGGTAAGCACAGGCCAGCCTTGGAGAACGATGGTTCACTCTAAGGTGCTCTGGTTCCTTGACCCAGGTTGCAGGGCGTCTCCACGTGGAAGTGATGCGTGTTACAGGAGCTGTTCCAGAGCGTGTGGTGGAGGATGACTCTTCGGAGAATTCCAGTGAAAGTGGGAGCCTTGAAGTCGTAGACAGCAGCGGGGAAATCATTCACCGAGTCAAAAAGCTGACATGTCGGGTGAGAGGACAGTGATGGGAGGCTCATATAAATGGAGTTTTATTTGTATTGTTTATCTCTTCAGGTAAAAATTAAAGAAGCAACGGGGCTGCCCTTAAACCTCTCAAATTTTGTCTTCTGTCAATACACATTCTGGGACCAGTGTGAGTCTACGGTGGCTGCCCCGGTGGTGGACCCCGAGGTGCCTTCACCACAGTCCAAGGATGCCCAGTACACAGTGACCTTCTCCCACTGTAAGGTACAAATGCCATTACCAAATGAGCTGTGTAGATAATTCTTTTGCTTTCCCCCACTTATCCCAGGACTATGTGGTGAATGTAACAGAAGAATTTCTGGAGTTCATTTCAGATGGAGCACTGGCCATTGAAGTATGGGGCCACCGGTGTGCTGGAAATGGCAGCTCCATCTGGGAGGTCGATTCTCTTCATGCTAAGACAAGAACACTGCATGACAGGTTTGTACTTGGCTGTGAGCTTTAGGTACAAGACGCTCTTGCTTGTTGGAATGTGTTTCTGCAGGTGGAATGAAGTAACGCGAAGAATAGAAATGTGGATCTCCATATTAGAATTGAATGAGTTAGGAGAGTATGCTGCAGTGGAACTTCATCAGGCAAAAGATGTCAACACAGGAGGCATCTTTCAACTTAGACAGGTACTGAGTTTGTTTTGGGTTTTTTTTTAATGCTGGCACCCATACTCCTCCCCACCCTCTTCAGGGTCATTCCCGTAGAGTACAAGTCACGGTGAAACCTGTGCAGCATTCAGGGACACTGCCACTTATGGTTGAAGCCATCCTGTCAGTATCCATCGGCTGTGTAACTGCCAGGTCCACCAAACTCCAAAGAGGGCTGGACAGTTACCAGGTAAGACAAGCAGACTTAAAATAGTATTTAACTACAGGAAAATATTTTCCCTCCCTGATGTTAGGAAGAAGACTTAAACTGCGTAAGGGAGAGGTGGTCAGATGCACTCATTAAACGACGAGAATACCTGGATGAACAGATAAAAAAAGTCAGCAATAAAACAGGTATGTGAGATCAAACTCTTTTATGGGGAGTAGTTGGCATTGATCTCCTCATTTTTTTCTGCAGAGAAAACAGAGGACGATGTGGAGCGGGAAGCCCAGCTTGTGGAGCAGTGGGTAGGGCTGACTGAGGAAAGGAATGCTGTGCTGGTGCCAGCCCCAGGCAGTGGGATTCCTGGGGCACCTGCCGACTGGTAAGGCTGCCCTCCCTTCTGTGCAGACCTGGTTGTTATGATTAAATGTTGTTATTAAATTTAGGATCCCACCTCCTGGAATGGAAACCCACATACCAGTTCTCTTCCTCGATTTGAATGGTAAGTAGACACTTAAAGTCACAGGGATTATTTACTGTTTTTTCTGTGCTCCTGATGTGGTTAGCGGATGACCTCAGTGCCAATGAGCAGCTTGTTGGCCCCCATGCATCCGGCGTGAACTCCATCCTGCCCAAGGAGCATGGCAGCCAGTTTTTCTACCTGCCCATCATAAAGCACAGTGATGATGAGGTAATTAACCCCCAAGTTTCTCTTAAAAGGCTTTTCCATCTCCTCATCATTCCCCAACTCCTAGGTTTCAGCCACAGCCTCTTGGGATTCCTCGGTGCATGATTCTGTTCACTTGAATAGGGTCACACCACAGAATGAAAGGATTTACCTAATTGTGAAAACCACAGTTCAACTCAGCCACCCTGCTGCTATGGAGTTAGTATTACGAAAACGAATTGCAGCCAATATTTACAACAAACAGGTAATAACGGGGCCTGATTGTGCCATTCTGGCAGCTTAATACAGCTTTTTTTTTTTTCTACTAGAGTTTCACGCAGAGTTTGAAGAGGAGAATATCCCTGAAAAATATATTTTATTCCTGTGGTGTAACCTATGAAATAGTATCCAATATACCAAAGGTAAAATATATGCTACTTTAGGCCGGGCGCAGAAAGTATTGTCACTTCCTTCCTGTCCTCGTAGGCAACTGAGGAGATAGAGGACCGGGAAACGCTGGCTCTCCTGGCAGCAAGGAGTGAAAACGAAGGCACATCAGATGGGGAGACGTACATTGAGAAGTACACTCGAGGCGTGCTGCAGGTGGAAAACATTCTGAGTCTTGAACGGCTCCGGCAGGCAAGTAACTGAATATCTGGACCGAGGATGAAAAAGTGTTATTTTCAAATTATTATGTTTACAGGCCGTCACAGTCAAAGAAGCACTTTCCACCAAAGCCCGGCACATTCGGAGGAGCCTCAGTACACCAAATGTTCATAATGTAAGTGCATCCTGCCAAGGATCTGCTCCTATACCACATTGCTAAAACCATTCTTCTCTTATAGGTCTCTTCCAGCCGACCGGACCTTTCTGGCTTTGATGAAGATGACAAGGTATGCACCTATGGGCATGGCTAGGTTTTTAGAATTACAGTTAACCCATATTTTTACCTTGTAGGGTTGGCCAGAGAACCAGTTGGACATGTCTGACTATAGCTCCAGTTACCAAGATGTAGCATGTTATGGAACTTTACCCAGGGATTCTCCTCGAAGGAATAAAGAAGGTAGTGGTGAGATTATTTTGCAGTGATATTTCTCTGTAACCTCATAACTTCTCATCTTCCCTAGGTTGTACATCAGAGACTCCTCATGCCTTAACCGTCAGCCCTTTTAAAGCATTCTCTCCTCAGCCACCAAAGTTTTTCAAGCCCCTAATGCCTGTAAAAGAGGAGCATAAGAAAAGGATAGCCCTGGAAGCAAGGCCTCTTCTAAGCCAGGAGGTAAATGCTTGACTTGTCTGTACTATGCAGAAGCTAATGACTGACTTTTGCTTCACTTCTATAGGACTCTGAGGAGGAAGAAAATGAGCTGGAAGCTATTAACAGGAAGCTAATAAGTTCACAGCCTTATGTACCTGTGGAGTTTGCTGACTTCAGTGTTTACAATGCCAGCTTGGAGAACAGGGAATGGTTTTCCTCTAAAGTAGATCTGTCAAACTCACGGGTCTTGGAGAAAGAAGTGTCCCGTAGCCCTACCACCAGCAGTATTACCAGTGGCTACTTTTCCCACAGTGCCTCCAATGCCACCCTGTCTGACATGGTGGTCCCTTCTAGTGACAGCTCAGACCAGCTGGCCATTCAGACGAAGGATGCAGACTCCACCGAGCACTCCACACCATCGCTTGTGCATGATTTCAGGCCGTCCTCAAACAAAGAGTTGACAGAAGTCGAAAAAGGCTTGGTAAAGGACAAGATAATTGTGGTGCCACTCAAGGAAAACAGTGCCTTAGCCAAAGGGAGCCCATCATCCCAGAGCATCCCTGAGAAAAACTCCAAATCACTGTGCAGGACTGGCTCATGTTCAGAACTAGATGCCTGCCCCAGCAAAATTAGCCAGCCAGCCAGGGGATTCTGCCCCAGGGAGGTGACGGTAGAACACACCACCAACATCCTTGAAGACCATTCTTTCACAGAATTTATGGGAGTGTCAGAGGGAAAAGATTTTGATGGTTTGACAGATTCTTCTGCTGGAGAGCTTTCCAGTAGGAGGAGTCTACCAAATAAAACAGGCGGCAAGACTGTCTCCGATGGGCTCCACCACCCCAGCCAGCTGCATTCCAAGTTAGAGAATGACCAGGTAATAATTCCAGAGGCAGCCTTTTGGGTTCTGAAGCATGAACTCACCAGCCTCTGCATTCCAGGGAGGCACAACCTCACGGTGAGAGCAGCAAGCACCCCTCCTCAGGCCACAGCTTGGCGTCTTTGTTCGCCTGGTCACCTTGGGCAAGCACCAGCCCCATCTCTAAAACATGCTGCCGCCTGGCTGGACCTCAGACCAGAAGCTGGAGAATCCACACCGTGCACTTCCTGGGCCACCTCCTTTCCCCTCCCCAGTGGGAGAAGCGGCACTTTGTCACTTGGGTGAATCAACAGCCTCTGCTTTTTCCAGAAAGCAAGAGAACTGAAAATCCTGGATTAACTAAGTGACAGTATTTTTTTTTGCACTTACTACACACCTCCACTGTATAGAAACCTCTACAGATTCCAACAGACTTTATTCTTGTACAATTTTAATCAGTTCTTACTGTAGAATCTGGAGTCAATGCTCTAATCTGTTTTTTATAAATAATATATATTATGTATATGAAATGTGTATCTATAGTATGTCTGGAGACAGACAAGGCTGCACACTAAAATGCAGATAAAGGTGATTTGTAGAAAATCATAAGGTACTGGACTTCGTTACAAAGCAACTTGGGCGATCTCTTATACATGAGCAGATGAAAAATATTTTATTGCCTAAGAATGAGCTTGCAAATCCCTCTTTGCAGAAAAGGTTATAGAATGCTGTTCTTTATAACCAAAGAACTTACATAAGACAACATTTTTGCTGTCCACTCTTTTGTGTGAACATGTATGTTTGACTGCAAGTTTGGTGCCATAATTCCCTTGGCTACCAAGCCACGTGCTGCCATTCTCTGTCCTTTGTTTCATAAGCACACTGAGAAATCTCACAGCTATATTCTTTGGTCTTCCACCTGCCCCTCCACCTGCTGACTTGACATTGTATTATAACTGTTGACAATGACTGGGGTCCTGACTCCACAGTTGCCTGGACCGTGGCTCAGCCCAGCTGGGCAGGTGGAATGAAGAGAGCCGTATTACTGTAAGAAAACACAAGGACAGCCAGGAGTAGTGGTGGGGTGGGTGGGGTGGGAGGTGTTGATTTTTGTGTGTTTCTGTGTGTGTGGTTTTGTTTTGGATTGGTAGGTTTCACTGTGGCGTGGTTTTGCTGTTGTTATTTTGCTTGATTCTGGAAAATGCTGAGGAGATGGACTGAGCTATGAAGTTCAATGGTTCACCCTTTACCATGTTTGCAGGAGATGATCGAATACAGATGACCCTGCTGTCGTGTCTTCATTTGTAAAATTCTCCTACAAATGGAGACATTGAAGGATTATGTGTATGGAAATTTTTACAAAATTCCTTTCTGTACCTATTCTGTAGATGCCTGTATAATCGGTCTGGATGTACAGCTATAAATGTGTTGTGAGAGCAAGAGAGAGAGAATGGGTAGAGCCTGCTGTACCTTTTTTCTTTTAAATTCTTCGAGTTGGTAAATGAGTAAGATATTGGAAACCTTAATGAAAAGCTGCTGTTCATGATTTGTGTGTATAGTGAGCTGACTGTAGTATTTTACTATTGTCTGTTAAAAAAAGAAAAACTGTAATTTATATCCCCTTTGAACTTTATTGTGTTTAATTGGTACACATTTCTGTGTGTGTGTGTGTGTATGTGTTTTAGAATACAAACTGTGTAATTCAGATTTTAAAACACTAATCATTTGTCTTTAATAACCCTGCCTTTAGTTTCAAATCTAACTTACCATATTTCTATGTGTGCATGTCTCTGCAGTGTTAAAAATAATAATATCAGCATTTATTAGGGGTCAACTGTGTATTAGGCACTGTTCTAAACATTTGAT